CTACCTTACATTCCTGCCAACCGCGTATAAGCATTCCCTTCTCTCCACGGTCTCGCCAGCATCTGTTGTTTTTTTGCCTTTTTAGTAATAGACATTCTGACTGGTGTGAGATGGCATTTCATTGTGGTTTTGATTTGCATTTCTCTGATGATTAGTGACGTTGAGCATTTTTTTCATGTTTGGTGGCCACTTGTATGTCTTGTTTTGAGAAGTGTCTATTCGTGTCCTTTGCCTACTTTTTAATGGGATTATTTGGTTTTTGCTTGTTGAATTGTTTAAGTTCCTTATAGATTCTGAATATTAGATCTTCGTTGGATGCACAGTTTGTAGACATTTTCTCCCATTCTGTAGGTTGTCTATTTACTCTATTGATAGTTTCTTTTGCTGTGCAGACGCTCTTTAGTTTAATTAGGCCTACTTGCCAATTTTTGTTTTTGTTGCAATTGCTTTTGAGCACTTAGCCATAAATACTTTTCCCAAGGCTGGTGACCAGAATGGCATTTCCTGCAAATTCTGTTTTTAAAGGGCTTTCATACCAGGCCAGGTCTTGATAATCCCCCTCTCTTAAGGTCAGTTGTGCCCTGTAACATAACCCAACCATCCATCCTATTCACAGTCCTGGGGGCTTTGCAGGGTCTGTGCACCAGGGGAACCGGAAATCTTGAGGGCCATCTTAGAATTCTGCCTACCACACTAGTGAAGAAATAGAGGCTCAGAGAAGTTAAGTGTTGGATGCAAAGTAGGGGGATGTGGGGATCAGGCCCTGTACCAAGTAAAGCTGCTTGGGAGTAGTTGGGGGGTGTGTCCTCCAGGGACCAGGCAGGGATTGTTCTGTGTCTAAAAAAGTTGACCAAGAAAGTTCTTTGACCATGTTTCTCAATCATCTCCTGCAGGATTCGAGGCACAAACCCAGCAGCCTCAACCTAGTTCATGGAGGAGCCTCGCGGGGTCCTGGCCAAGCAAGCCCGCCCCTCTGGTGGGAAGAGCGGCGCCTAGGTGGAGGGTGGCTGCCGTAGGAGTGGACATGAATGCTGGCTTTCAGAGAGAACAGCGTTTCAGTTTTGGTCATCGGAAGTGGTGCCTTCAGCACAGGTAGGAAATGGGGGCTGTTGCTGAATATGCTT